AAGGCTGGCAGCCGAACACAAGTGTTCCGAGTTGAGATGTTTTGTAAGTCGAGGTGATGGGGCTTAGCAATGGACTGACTGAATGTGGGGGTTTGGGGATAAGAGAAAAACAAGTCAGGCATGACTCCCATGAATCTGGCTTGGCCCACCTATCTGATTGGAAGGGCTGGCTTAAAGAGATAGGTAAGATGGAAGAAGAGGTGCAGGGAAAGAGTTCACAGATTATCTACCAACTCCCATCACACGCGTGTCTGAGCATCTGAGCAACACCTGGCCCAAGAGCTGGGACTAAGCTCCCTGAGCATGAGGCGGTGGCATACTTTCTGCGCCCCGGCTCTCCCAGATGCATGCGAGGCACTGCGAGCCGACTCTTTACTATGTAAACTCCCCGAACTTATCCGAGCCGCAGTTTCCTCGTAAGATCGTGGCAAGCATCAACGCATCAAACTCCAGGCCTAAGCTGGGTGTGAAAGCGCCCCCCTGAGAGTGGGGCGGAATTCCCACGTCTCTCCCCGCCCGGTACTGCCTTTCCTCAGGACGCGGGCCTGTCAGGCTCCTCTCGCCCCTGGTCCGCCCGCGTCCCCCGACCCGAGGTCAGCCTACCTGCCGGCCCCGCGGCGGCAGCGCGCTGCAGCCCAGGCTGATGTAGACAGGCAGCTTCTCCTGGGTCAGCGACAGCCGGTACCCAGCCAGCCTGCCACGGCCGCTGCCACGGATACAGAGCCTGTTTACCTATGACGTCACTACCTTCCTGACTCCGGAAGCACTTACAGCCCCCATTCCACAGAGCCTGCTGGGAAACAGAGGCCCGAGGGGAGGCCCGGCCTACAAGACCCAGAAGCCTTAGCGCCGGCAAGGCGGCCAGAAGTAGCTCTGCTCTCTCCGCGAAGACCCTCGGGGGATTCCGCCTCCACCCTTTCCCGGATAGAGCGCTATGCATGCAGGGACTTGTAGTCTCAGGCTCCCCAGCCGGCTGGGCTGGGCAGCACTCCGGGCGGAGTCGACGAGCGCAGGATGTGAGCTCACAGCTTGGGACTGCTGAGGGGCAGGCGGCTGCAGGCTAGGGGCGGCTCGGAGTCCGCTGGCCACCCAGCTGAGAGGAGAGGCGCCCCCGGGGACGGTGAGAGCCGGGCCCGCCGATGCCCTCGGGGATTCGTGTCTTCTCTTCCCTCTCCCATGTACAGCACTGAGATTATGAGGCTCTGGCCTCCACTGGCCACTCACTCGTGACCCTTTCCACCACGGCGGAGCCTTCCAAGCCTACCTCCTGCCGTGTGGTGATCTACCTGCAGCGGGAGATGTCGGGGGACACCTGCCTGTGCCCAGCCTCAGGGGCCAAGCCCAAGCTCAGTGGCTTCAAGGGAGGAGGGTTGGGCAACAAGTATGTCCAGCTCAACGTGGGCGGCTCTCTGTACTACACCACTGTGCGGGCCCTGACCCGCCACGACACCATGCTCAAGGCCATGTTCAGTGGGCGCATGGAGGTGCTGACCGACAAAGAAGGTGAGGCACTGGGGCTGCCGCTCGGGGTGGGGAACTAACCCTGTAGGGCCTTCTGCACCCCTAGGCTGGATCCTCATAGACCGTTGTGGAAAGCACTTTGGCACCATTTTGAATTACCTCCGAGATGACACCATCACCCTCCCTCAGAACCGGCAAGAAATCAAGGAATTGATGGCTGAAGCAAAGTATTACCTCATCCAGGGGCTGGTGAATATGTGCCAGAGTGCCCTGCAGGTACATGGGTGGGGCGGAGCAGGGCGGGCAGACTAAAGAGGGTTCTCTGTTCTGTGTCGCACAGGACAAGAAGGACTCCTACCAGCCTGTGTGCAACATCCCCATCATCACATCCCTAAAGGAGGAGGAGCGGCTCATCGAATCCTCCACCAAGGTACCAGGACCTCTGAGGGGTGCGGGCCGGGGGGCCTGGCCCCTCACTCTGAACTCCTTCACAGCCCGTGGTGAAGCTGCTGTACAACAGAAGCAACAACAAGTATTCCTACACCAGGTAGGGTGCGTCACAGGGCTCAACAGACACTGTCCCAGCCGCTTGGCCCTCATGTTTTTTTCAGCAACTCTGACGACCACCTGCTGAAAAACATCGAGCTGTTTGACAAGCTCTCCCTGCGCTTCAACGGCCGCGTGCTCTTCATCAAGGATGTCATTGGTGACGAGATCTGCTGCTGGTCCTTTTATGGCCAGGGCCGTAAGCTGGCAGAGGTGTGCTGTACCTCCATCGTGTATGCCACGGAGAAGAAGCAGACCAAGGTGTGGGGGATTGCCCCTGCCTGGGTAGGGGAGGACACACACCCACTGTGCGGGGGACGTGGTCGGGCTGTGACCAGCACGGAGCAAAAGGGGCATGGACTTGGCTCTTTTTTCCAAACACGGTAATGGTGCTGGGCAAGGACAAGGCCAGAACCCTTGCTCCACCTTCTTCCTCCCTAACCCCAGGTGGAATTCCCAGAGGCCCGAATCTATGAGGAGACACTCAACGTCCTACTCTATGAGACTCCCCGCGTCCCCGACAACTCCTTGTTGGAGGCCACAAGCCGTAGCCGCAGCCAGGCTTCCCCCAGTGAAGATGAGGAGACCTTTGAACTGCGGGACCGTGTCCGCCGCATCCACGTCAAGCGCTACAGCACTTACGATGACCGGCAGCTCGGCCACCAGTCTACCCATCGCGACTGACCAGACCCTCAGGGAGTCAGGGCACGGGAGGCCCTATCTCCCATCCTGTGGAACCCGCCCCATTGGCCACCCCATGCTGCTGCTGCCTGGGTCTCTGCTCTAGCACCCAGAGGCATGACAGGCCCTGCTCAGAGGTCAGAGGGTCTGGGCAGAGGAGGGACCACATTCCCCTGCCTTGCCCCTGAGCACTTCTGGAGACTGCGTCCTGTCCTATCTGCTCACCATCACCCTTCCTGCCCGACGGAGCTGCTTCTGCTCCCTGGGGCATATGGACTGACCCACCTCCTGCTGAGAACCTTCCCCTAGGCCCTGTGCAGAAGGCTACTGCCCCTTAGGCCTCAGCTGGGGGAAAGGCAGTTCTGGTGCTGTAGAGGCCCTGGTGCAGAAAGTGGGACGTCTTTTTTCCTAAGGTGTTTAAGCACAGGCTTGATAAGTTTGGTTTTTAAAAAATAATCTAGGAAATGAATAATTCTAAATCTAGTAATGAGGAAACTGAGCATTTCTTTTGCCCTCCAGGGTGCCAAGACCCTACATATGACAGAACCCTTGGCCCTTCTCCATGCCTGTGGGATCTGTTTCTTTAAAGCACTTTGTACTGTTATTCAGGAGGTTGATAATCTCCTTGACCCATGTCTTTCTACCCTAATCCCCACTTCCCTGCAGAATCAATCTGAGGGAGGGGATAAAGAGGAAGCAATAAAAAAAAAACATCCGACAGAGCAGCTCTGGCTTTGCAGCCTGGCCAGCAGCTCAGAGTGCACCGAGGAGGGAAGGATGGCTAAGCTGGGACCGGCAGTCCTCACAGGGTGCCTGTGAGAAAGGACATTTTACCCCCACATCATAGTCACATCACTGACTCCTAGGTCTAGCACGACTGCTCTTTGTGATTCTCTTGAGTACCCTTGGCTTCCAGCCATGCTGTCCTCACATACGGTAAAGCCAAAGAGCTGTCACATGGGCCAGAAACATGAGCCACGGCAGGAAGACCGTGGAGCCCGTGGGCACTGCATGGTGTTGGCTGGCATGCCCATCAGCTGAGGACAGCAAACTCCCAGCAGCCCCTACAGAGGTGGCACATGCTTGGCCACACATCTACTCCCTGCCCACACCATCTATGCTCTTGGTTGGTGCTGGCTGGGATGGCGGTTCTGCCCAGTGGTGTCTCTGAGCGCGGGATGACAGGAGCAACCGAAGCACCCTGAAGGCCTTCACTCCTTGTTGGGTAACTCAGCCATGGAGATGCCAAGCACTAGCCAGGAGGTGAGTTCCTCTTTAGGGCTTTGGTTTTCATTCCTTTTTGTTTGGCTTGGCCAAACCAGAATTCAGCTTATCTGAATTATTTTCCAAAGGAATGCTGTCAGGGAGGGACTGTTCTGCCAGCCTAACAAAGCAACGTAGCCACGTATAGTACCCACTTTCTGCTCTTTGGAGAGAACACAGGTTATCAAGTTCATCTCTCTTGACTACTCTTATGATAGCTGATGCCACAGAGCCTATGGGCAAATGCCAGACCCAGGGTTAGACACAAGGACCTGAAGTGACATGACGGCGGGACAGGGGAAATGTGACTTTCTAATTAGGCATTTTATGTTAGTCACAGTCTTGAATGTATAAACAGCACTAAGACTCTCAGGTCAGGTACCTTGGTGATCAGCTACTAGTTCTTCCAGCCCTCATTGAGGTAACAAGATAAAGACAAATCCACTTCTTTGGCCAAATTCAGGCTTTGGCTTTATGACTTTCCCACAGAGACTGGAATGCGTCAGCCTGAGACCACTGGCCTATTTTCTCAGCTGCCCTCTTGAGGTCCTTTAACACTCAAATTCCCAGCTCCCCACTGAGGTGTTGTGATGCTTGCCTTTTGACCTCCCCATCCCCTTTAGTCCCTGCTTACTACTTTGACATTCACATCCTCAGTGTCTCAGTCTTTTTTGCCGAGAAAGCACAGTAGTCTGGGACTGGGCATTTATCTTCTCTGACTGAAAATCTCTCCTTGGTCTTAAGGAAAATACTAACATTGAACTCACTGACATGATCTTAGCTTCTTTAATCAGACTTTGTGACTTAAAAGTTTGGGGGTTTTCTTTGAAAGTTTCCAGCCCTATTCAGAAAGCAACTCTTGGCTGTGTGCATTTTTCAACTCCAAGCAGCCCAGGGGTAAGTAAACAAAGTATGGATGAAGGTCAGATTTTCTTGTCAGTTTCTGAGAAACCTGGCAGCCTGCTGTTAACAACACAGGCCAGTATTGGGTTTTATTGAATTTGGTATGTGACCAAGGTCGGCCTAAAGGATGGCGCAGGTCCTGGGCAGGAAAGAATTTTTCCTTTATCACATAACTGTAATATTTGGTTGCTCAGCATAAGTGATGGAAGCAAACACTAATTTCTAATAAAATTGTGTTAAACTCAATGGTACAGAGCCATGTTTACAGTGAGCAGGCC